CTTTGTTTTGTGTGTGTGTGTGTGTGTGTGTGTGTGTGTGTGTGTGTGTGTGTGTGTGTGTGTAGACGGAGTCTTGCTCTTGTCGTCCAGGCTGGAATGCAGTGGTGCAATCTTGGCTCACTGCAACCTCCGCCTCCCAGGTTGAAGCGATTCTGCTGCCTCAGCCTCCCGAGTAGCTGGGATTACAGGCGCACACCACCACACCCACTAATTTTTCTATTTTTAGTACAGACGAGGGTTTCACCATGTTGGCCACGCTGTTCTCCAACTCCTGACCTCAGGTGATCCGCCCACCTCGGCCTCTCAAAGTGCTGGGATTACAGGCATGAGCCACCGCGCCCAGCCTTTTTTAAATTTTTAAATTTTTTATTATATTTTGTTTTTGAGACAGAGTCTCGCTTTGTCGCCCAGGCTGGAGTGCAGTGGTGCGATCTCTGCTCACTGCAAGCTCCGCCTCCCGGGTTCACGCCATTCTCCTGCCTCAGCCTCCAGAATAGCTGGGACTACAGGCGCCCGCCACCATGCCCGGCTAATTTCTTTTTGTATTTTTGGTAGACACGGGGTTTCACCGTGTTAGCCAGGATGGTCTCGATCTCCTGACCTCGTGATCCGCCCGCCTCGGCCTCCCAAAGTGCTGGGATTACAGGCGTGAGCCACCGCGCCCGGCCCAGCCTCTTATTTGTATTTTTATTGTTTTTTGAGATGGAGTCTCGTCTTATTGCCCAGGCTGGAGCGCAGTGGCACAATCTCGGCTCACTGCAACCTCTGCCCCCGGGGTTCAAGTGATTCCCCTGCCTCAGCCTCCCAGGTAGCTGGGATTACAGGTGTTTGCCACCACGCCCAGCTAATTTTTTGTATTTTTAGTAGAGACGGAGTTTCACTCTGTTGGCCAGGCTGCTCTTGAACCAGCCTCTTATTCTTTTACATACTATTTCCAGCACAACTGTCCAAGATGGCAGTCAATAAATGTTTGGCTAAATATAATAAATAATACGGTTGATTATTTCCACTTTTTCATGTTGGGTTTTCAAAGTCTACTTTTAAAACAGTAAAGTTAACTTTTCTCTCTAGTATTTGTTTTGTAGAATCTATTATACTTTGTAATGTAATCCACAGAAACTTGGAGGTGACTTTAGTAAAATTTACTAGTTTTGAATGATACCCATGCTGAGGTGCTCAGAGGTGAAATGTACTAACATATATCGATGGATGGATATATGGATGCATATGTGATTAAAGCAAATATAGGGAAAATTAACTGTAGAATCTAGGTAGTGGGTATATGGTTGTTCACTGTACAACTGTTTAAACTTTTCTACGTTTGAAAAATTTCATAACACGTTGGAAAAGTGACTTGTTTTGCTCAAGCAGGGGTACATTCAATCTTCAATTCTTGAAAGACATAAATCTATCTTTCCTTCTGTTTGGAAAGCTCTTTAGAGAGTCAGAATAATCCCCACAGTACAGTCTAAACCAGCACACAAGGGTTTTTTGGTAGAAAATAATTTTATTAACATAACCAGGCAATTTACCAAATACAACGTAGATAGCTCAAAACATGGAGTTACTGCGCTGAAAATGTGACCCTGTTTACACAGATTTCGGGACGAAGAGTATAAAACAGGAGAGAAAAGGAGTAAGATTGTGGTTGTAGCGTCATCGCAGAGGTGAAGTGTTCCATTGATTGCCACTGTGGTAGTCTATATCAGTTTCCCACATTAAGGTGGGAGGAATCTACTAAGCAAATGTACGCCCTCCCCATTCGTTCGAAACACATTGCAGTAAAATTGCAAAAGTGGCCGGGCGTGGTAGCTCATGCCTGTAATCCCAGCACTTGGGGAAGCTGAGACGGGAAGATCGCCTGAGGCCAGGAGTTTGAAGCCAGCTTGGGTAACATAGTGAGACACCCCTACCTTCTCTATTAAAATGAGATTTTAATTTTTTTTCTCTTCAGTTCATCGGTTAACAAGATAAAAAAATTAATAAAAAATTAACTTTTTAAAACATTTAAAGTAAAGTAGGAGTGGAAGCAGTATGTGGACTCATGGGGCTTGGGTCTGAATCCTACCTAGATCGGCACTGCGAAATGGGGATAATGATCTCCTAGAGCTGCTGAAATAGGAAAATGGAAGAACAGCAGCTGATGTATTAATATTATCATTATTACTACTACCCATTACCTGACAAGTGATAATTGTGACATGAAAGAGGCTGGACCGGTTGTTACAACAATTTTTTCCGTCTAGAATTCGGCGGTAAGGTCTGAGACAACACCTCAGCTTAGATCAGTGCCTTCTCTGAACAGCGTTCACTAAGCAGCCCCCAACCCCAAAACCCCCAAGTCCCCGGGCGCCGAGGACGCTGCGAGTCCTGCGCATGCGCAAGGTTGCCCACTCGCTCACCGCCTCCTTGGCGAATGGCCTGTTCCATTCTCGAGGGATGCCGGCGGGAGGTGAGGCGGGAGACTTGGAAGCCTGGGCCCGGAAGTGAGGTGCGTCACTAGTATTTCCAGCCTTTCACTCCAAATTTCTTTCTTTTTTTTTTTTGTTTCCCAGATAGCAGACCCCACGTTAGCTGAAATGGGAAAAAACTTGAAGGAGGCAGTGAAGATGCTGGAGGACAGTCAGAGGTGAGTAGGACAGAGGTGACCCTGTTCAACGAAAATGAACAGCTTTTTCTTTTCTTTAAATTAGAAGAACAGAAGAGGAAAATGGAAAGAAGCTCATATCCGGAGATATTCCAGGCCCACTCCAGGGCAGGTAGGTGGCACTGAGGATCCATACCTTTAGTTCCATCAGCCCATCAACTCTTTTTATTCTGCAGTGGGCAAGATATGGTGAGCATCCTCCAGTTAGTTCAGAATCTCATGCATGGAGATGAAGATGAGGAGCCCCAGAGCCCCAGGTAATGAACCTGGCAGCTTCTCTTTTCAAGTGTTTGACTCTAATACTTTAATTTTGCTTAACAGAATCCAAAATATTGGAGAACAAGGTCATATGGCTTTGTTGGGACATAGTCTGGGAGCTTATATTTCAACTCTGGACAAAGAGAAGCTGAGAAAACTTACAACTAGGATACTTTCAGATACCACCTTATGGCTATGCAGAATTTTCAGGTAAAGACATGATGAGTTTCCAGTGAAGACTTATAAGAGCATATTAATATGTATCTCTTAACAGATATGAAAATGGGTGTGCTTATTTCCACGAAGAGGAAAGAGAAGGACTTGCAAAGATATGTAGGCTTGCCATTCATTCTCGATATGAAGACTTCGTAGTGGATGGCTTCAATGTGTTATATAACAAGAAGCCTGTCATATATCTTAGTGCTGCTGCTAGACCTGGCCTGGGCCAATACCTTTGTAATCAGGTAATGTGGTATCAGGTGGCTATTTTAAAGAATTTCTTGTCAAGTCATATGTTTCTTCCTGCAGCTCGGCTTGCCCTTCCCCTGCTTGTGCCGTGTACCCTGTAACACTGTGTTTGGATCCCAGCATCAGATGGTGAGTTCTACTTTTGGTTTGTAAAATCATGTCCTCATTTTTTAATGATTTGTTTTGGTTCCAGGATGTTGCCTTCCTGGAGAAACTGATTAAAGATGATATAGAGCGAGGAAGACTGCCCCTGTTGCTTGTCGCAAATGCAGGTAGGTAGCATGATGCTGAATCTACCATTTTGTCCTTTTAATGCCCTGATGTGTTTTATCCTAGGAACGGCAGCAGTAGGACACACAGACAAGATTGGGAGATTGAAAGAACTCTGTGAGCAGTATGGCATATGGCTTCATGTGGAGGGGTAAGCTGGCGGTGAGGCTGGTGGCTCCATTCATTAGTTCTTGGACTGGTGTTTTTTCTTCCAGTGTGAATCTGGCAACATTGGCTCTGGGTTATGTCTCCTCATCAGTGCTGGTATGTTGTTGATTTACTGAATATTGGTGTTTAATCTAACAAAGAGTTGTTCTTGTTTTGGTAGGCTGCAGCCAAATGTGATAGCATGACGATGACTCCTGGCCCGTGGCTGGGTTTGCCAGCTGTTCCTGCGGTGACACTGTATAAACACGATGACCCTGCCTTGGTAAGTTTCCACTCACTGGGGAGGGAGTGGGTTTTGATTAATAAACCTCTTTTGGCTTTTTTAGACTTTAGTTGCTGGTCTTACATCAAATAAGCCCACAGACAAACTCCGTGCCCTGCCTCTGTGGTTATCTTTACAATACTTGGGACTTGATGGGTTTGTGGAGAGGATCAAGCATGCCTGTCAACTGGTGAGTAGAAGCCTGACATTTAAATGAAAGACTAATTACATGTGTTATTTTTTGTCATTTGCAGAGTCAACGGTTGCAGGAAAGTTTGAAGAAAGTGAATTACATCAAAATCTTGGTATAGTATATAATTTCATCTGTTTTCAAAATTACTTGGTGATATGAGACTTCCATTCTTCCAGGTGGAAGATGAGCTCAGCTCCCCAGTGGTGGTGTTCAGATTTTTCCAGGAATTACCAGGCTCAGGTCGGTGAATTTTAAAAGAGGGTTATTTTCATGGAGTGACTCCCTTTCTGTGTTTTGGTGTCAGATCCGGTGTTTAAAGCCGTCCCAGTGCCCAACATGACACCTTCAGGAGTCGGCCGGGAGAGGCACTCGTGTGACGCGCTGAATCGCTGGGTGAGAATGGCAGTCACCCCCCTTTCCTTTCAACAGGAGGGTGTTCATTGTGTCCTCCTCACAGCTGGGAGAACAGCTGAAGCAGCTGGTGCCTGCAAGCGGCCTCACAGTCATGGATCTGGAAGCTGAGGGCACGTGTTTGCGGTTCAGCCCTTTGATGACCGCAGCAGGTAAACCAGGCTTGGTGGACATCCCTTGCTTTGATTTTCATAACATTGAACTCTTGACATGCAGGAGCACCGACCAATCAGAACAGACACGGTGACCAAACAGGCACAGCCACACCAGTGGATACCAGCGGAATGTCCACGCTGCCTCTGCGAAGGGACAGTCCCATGAGCCAAGCCCTAGACCAGCTGTTCTGGGAGCACTGCATCATTGCACTGAATTCTCACAACCGCCCCATAATGCTGGGACCATCCCCATTTTCTTGCCCAACAGCCTTCGTCTCATAGACACTAGGCGGCTCTCCCAGGGTCACACGGTCCAGTCAATAACGGGCAGAACTCGCACTCCGATCTGTCTGGCTCCAAAGCTGCTAAAAATTTTCTACTTGGCCTCACTGGCTTGACAAAGATAAAAAAGAAGGCAAGTCCTTCTTTCCAAGAGATGCTGAGGTCCCTCGGTGACACTAGGTCATGATTTTATCATGTTCAGAGGGCAATGAAAGGGACAGAAAACAAGCGATGTGTGATCTCCTGTCATGTCAAGAGACGCTGTTTTCAAAGAAACGTACGTTTCGCAGAATCAATACGCTGTGGGGCCTCAGAAAGCAGAGGCAGACACACGGCCCCAACCCGTGCACGTGGGAGCCCTGTTACAAGAGACGGCAGAAATTAAACTGAATCACCTGGAGCAAGTACATTGTAAATGTTCAATATTAATGACCCACCTCGGCCCCAAAGAAGAGAGCGTTGGGCTTTGTCCAGCTGTGTGCTCTGTTGTTAAAAGACCACCTTGTGGCCAGGCACGGTGGCTCACACCTGTAATCCCAGCGCTTTGGGAGGCCAAAGCAGGTGGATCACCTGCGGTCAGGAGTTCGAGACCAGCCTGGTCAACATAGTGAAACCCCGTCGCTACTAAAAATACAAAAATTTGCTGGATGTGGTGGCTGGCGCCTGTAATCCTAGCTACTCGGGAGGTTGAGGCAGGAGAATCGCTTGAACCTGGGAGGCGGAGGTTGCAGTGAGCCAAGATCACGCCATTGCACTCCAGCCTGGGCGACAAGACTGAAACTCCGTCTCAAAAACAAACAAACAAACAAACAACAACAGAAAACAATTTGTGCCTTAATGGGCATTCCTTTCCCTTCTTGCTAAGGGATGAGATGATGGCAGAACTTGTGGCCACTGTCCTGGAGGTTGACAAGCTTTTTCTGTAAAGTGCTAGATAATAAATATTTTGTGGGCCACACGATCTCTGGTGCAACTACTCAACACTGCCATTGTCATGCAAATGTAGCCATAGATGATAATAAATGAATGGGTGTGACTGTGTTCCAATAAAACTTTATTTATAAAACAGACAGCTGGCC